TCATGACTTCTTTGAGTCACCAGGTCCAGATTTCCCGCCAACCTCCAGTCTTCTTGTTATGTGATCTGATATCATTATTTACTGCAGAGGCCACTGAGTGGATGCTCTTACTTGTGTCTGAAAATCCAATTCACTAAATTAATCAAAATACGGCACTCTTCTTTTGAAACCTTGCTCCAGAACAAAGTGGAAGGTAATGATGGGGTGCTTTTCAAAGTTCCAGGGAGGTGTCCCTACACAGCAGACAGCTGTCCAAAGGAATGTAGATGTTGGCTGCGGGGAGATCTGAGTTGCCAGACTCAGTCAGAACAGGTGTCCTCTCCCTTATTTTATCTTAAACATGCATGTCATTTTTGCATGCTACTCTATGCGGTTCTTTCAGCCAGGGAACATTGCTGAGCACCCGCTCACGTGCTGTATGGAGCGCAGACTGCAGGGTGCGAGGGGCGGAGGTGATGTGCTAGGCCTGAATTCAAGAGGGGGCGCAGCCACAGGCCCCGCGATGCCGGGGTGGCCTCTTGTAACGACGTTTTAACCGCTGACCTAAGTGGATCCGCTCCTCTCCCGCCGCCCGCTCCCTGCCTGCAGCACAGGATGGCGGCTGGCTTTCCCGAGTGGGCGCAGGTGAGCCACGCTTGCTCTCCCGGGTGGGCGCAGGTGAGCCATTGTTTGCTCTCCCGGGTGGGCGCAGGAGAGCCACGCTTTGCTCTCCCAGGTGAGCCGCCGCTCGCTGTCCCGGTGAGGGGAAGTGAGCCACGCTCTATGGGAATCCTTCGAATCTTCATTCAATTTCCATCGCCTCCTTGTATTTATTTGGGAGTACTTTTAAAAATGAAGCCTATGCACAATGATGTAATAAGCGTTTATAGAACACCACTGGTCGGAGCTAGGGCCTAGGTGGCGGTGCCCGGGCCCAGGTGCCGCGCCCACGCCCCGCGCGCCGAACGCACGCACGCACGCACTCACGCACTCACGCACGCACGTACGGCGCGAGTCCGAGGGCGACAGCAGCGCGCAGGCGCACGTCAGTCCCCGCGCTTTTCGGAGGCTGCCAGCGTCCCACACCAGCCGCAGGTAGGATGCGGTGACGGGAGGCGGGGCAGGGGAGCTCAGTGATGTTGCTGCGCTTCTTTTATAGGTGAAAACCGGCAGAAAGACATTAAGAGATTTTCCTGCAGTCACTGCTGGCAGATGATAGAGCCAGGATTTGAAAGCAGGCAGCCTGGCTCCAGACCCTGTGCTCTTAACTCCCGTTTTGCATCAAGAACAGAATCCTATGAAAGGCTTGCACAGTGCTTGGTACTGAGTAGGCACTCCGTCAGTATTTTAGTAGCTATTATTCCAAAGGACACTGTATTCTAGGTACTAAGACAATGTGAATGGAATGGAAAACAATTCCTCCCTGCAGAAGCCAACTGTCTAGGAAGACAGATAATGACATTATTAAAATAATCAGAACATTGGCAAAATAAAGAAGATTGAAATGCAGTTCATATGACAGTGCTAATTAATCATACTTTTTAGATCTAGGAAAGGCCATAAAGGTTAAATTGACTTGGAAATGGTAAACAAGACAATGGTTGTGTCACTGATCGGTGATGGCCAGTTTTTGGTTATCCTTATTTGCCATTTAAATGATTGAATTGAAAGGAAGAAGTAAGACTTGGAAGATGAATATTGAAGGAAAGGTGAAGATGGAAAAGAGAAGGGGGTTTATTCTGAGAACAGTGACTAGAACTCTGAGGTATGGTAGAAATTTCAGGATAACAGATGATAAAGGGGAATGAAGCCATGGAGAGGAAGAGAATGATAATATTAATTGTGAAAGTTTGTGTCAAGTGTTTTCTGAGTCACCTTTCTTTCAGTTTCTCATTTCTAGTATTGTATAAATGAGTTTAACATCAAAATGGTATAGTGAAAAAAAGGATGAACTGCTTGACAGAAGAGGTCAGATCTAGTTTTGACTCTAGCTTATTTAGCTTTACAGCTTTAAATAAATTACAGTGTCTTTAAAGCTCTGGATCTTAAGTTTTCTAATTGTTTTTTAAACAAAGATTTGTGAACACCTACTTACAATGTGACAAATGTCTTTGTAAGGCATTATGGGAGATAAAAGCTGCATTAAACCTGGCTGTTGTACTTACAAGTAATTTGGAAGGCAAAATTTCAAATACTTGAACCTAAAGTAGGGTTTCTTGGTTTTCATTTAATTGAAATACTGTTAGGAAACAAAAATTTTTCATAAATTTTTCTTGTGGATATGTAAGTAAATTCTATATATCTAGCAATATGATACATCTATAGTTCTGTTTAAAGGTAACAATGTGAGGAAGCTTATGCGAATAACTTGACAGAAGAAATCTAAAGTAAAAGCATTTTCCTAGTAGGCTAGCTTGTTCTCTTATTTCATTTATTGTAACAGTTTCACTTTTTAATAATTATGTGAAATTAGGAAACAGATATTCTAGGGCATTCTGTTTAGGGTGATGAACTTATTCATGAATGTTATTAAAACCATTTAAATATGCCATAGTTTAAATTTGTGATCCATGCTGTTCAATCTGTGACCTAGGATAGCAGCATCAAGGAGCATTGTGTACATGCAGAAGTGCACAGTACCTGGAGTGAAACTGCTTGTGTTCGATTTCTGATACCATTCATAACTGGCTGTGTGATCTCAAGTAAGTTCTTTAAGTCTCTCAGCCTCGGTTTGTGATTCTTCCAATGGTTCCTCTCACTTTGCAGATAAGAAAACTGAAGAACCAGCTGGGCGCGGTAGCTCACGCCTGTAATCCCAGCACTTTGGGAGGCTGAGGCGGGTGGATTACCTGAGGTCAGGAGTTCAAGACCAGCCTGACTAACATGATACTGATTTTCATTTTTATTGTTTGTTATAGAACCTCTAAAATGCAGACCTCCAGCTCTAGATCTGTGCACCTGAGTGAATGGCAGAAGAATTACTTCGCAATTACATCTGGCATATGTACCGGACCGAAGGCAGATGCATACCGTGCACAGATATTACGCATTCAGTATGCATGGGCAAACTCTGAGATTTCCCAGGTCTGTGCTACCAAACTGTTCAAAAAATATGCAGAGAAATATTCTGCAATTATTGATTCTGACAATGTTGAATCTGGGTTGAATAATTATGCAGAAAACATTTTAACTTTGGCAGGATCTCAACAAACAGATAGTGACAAGTGGCAGTCTGGATTGTCAATAAATAATGTTTTCAAAATGAGTAGTGTACAGAAGATGATGCAAGCTGGCAAAAAATTCAAAGACTCTCTGTTGGAACCTGCTCTTGCATCAGTGGTAATCCATAAGGAGGCCACTGTCTTTGATCTTCCTAAATTTAGTGTTTGTGGTAGTTCTCAAGAGAGTGACTCATTACCTAACTCAGCTCATGATCGAGACCGGACCCAAGACTTCCCGGAGAGCAATCGTTTGAAACTCCTTCAGAATGCCCAGCCACCTATGGTGACTAACACTGCTAGGACTTGTCCTACATTCTCAGCACCTGTAGGTGAGTCAGCTACTGCAAAATTCCATGTCACACCATTGTTTGGAAATGTCAAAAAGGAAAATCACAGCTCTGCAAAAGAAAACATAGGACTTAATGTGTTCTTATCTAACCAGTCTTGTTTTCCTGCTGCCTGTGAAAATCCACAGAGGAAGTCTTTTTATGGTTCTGGCACCATTGATGCACTTTCCAATCCAATACTGAATAAGGCTTGTAGTAAAACAGAAGATAATGGCCCAAAGGAGGATAGCAGCCTGCCTACATTTAAAACTGCAAAAGAACAATTATGGGTAGATCAGCAAAAAAAGTACCACCAACCTCAGCGTGCATCAGGGTCTTCATATGGTGGTGTAAAAAAGTCTCTAGGAGCTAGTAGATCCCGAGGGATACTTGGAAAGTTTGTTCCTCCTATACCCAAGCAAGATGGGGGAGAGCAGAATGGAGGAATGCAATGTAAGCCTTATGGGGCAGGACCTACAGAACCAGCACATCCAGTTGATGAGCGTCTGAAGAACTTGGAGCCAAAGATGATTGAACTTATTATGAATGAGATTATGGATCATGGACCTCCAGTAAATTGGGAAGATATTGCAGGAGTAGAATTTGCTAAAGCCACCATAAAGGAAATAGTTGTGTGGCCCATGTTGAGGCCAGACATCTTTACTGGTTTAAGGGGACCCCCTAAAGGAATTTTGCTCTTTGGTCCTCCTGGGACTGGTAAAACTCTAATTGGCAAGTGCATTGCTAGTCAGTCTGGGGCAACATTCTTTAGCATCTCTGCTTCATCCTTAACTTCTAAATGGGTAGGTGAGGGGGAGAAAATGGTCCGTGCATTGTTTGCTGTTGCAAGGTGTCAGCAACCAGCTGTGATATTTATTGACGAAATTGATTCCTTGTTATCTCAACGGGGAGATGGTGAGCATGAATCTTCTAGAAGGATAAAAACAGAATTTTTAGTTCAATTAGATGGAGCAACAACATCTTCTGAAGATCGTATCCTAGTGGTGGGAGCAACAAATCGGCCACAAGAAATTGATGAGGCTGCCCGGAGAAGATTGGTGAAAAGGCTTTATATTCCCCTCCCAGAAGCTTCAGCCAGGAAACAGATAGTAATTAATCTAATGTCCAAAGAGCAGTGTTGCCTCAGTGAAGAAGAAATTGAACAGATTGTACAGCAGTCTGATGCGTTTTCAGGAGCAGACATGACACAGCTTTGCAGGGAGGCTTCTCTTGGTCCTATTCGCAGTTTACAAACTGCTGACATTGCTACCATAACACCGGATCAAGTTCGACCCATAGCTTACATTGATTTTGAAAATGCTTTTAGAACTGTGCGACCTAGTGTTTCTCCAAAAGATTTAGAGCTTTATGAAAACTGGAACAAAACTTTTGGTTGTGGAAAGTAAGTGGGATACTTGGAATCAAGGCATCTCTGTAGTACAGTCTTCTTTATTTTTTAGCATAGAAAGTTGGGGATGTGTTAATTGTATTTTTAAGAATATATTCTAAGTTCTGTACTTCAAATAATAGCACAGATTTTACATCTGATTGACATAGTGTATGTTAATGTAAGTTTTGCTTTCCAGTGATTACCTGATACGTAAGCCTATTTGAACAAAGTGAGAATGAACTTTTGTTTCTAAGAAGTCTTTATCTTGAAGCTATATAACATGAAAAGTGAGCTCAAATTTTTTTTAGTTGAAGATTACATATAAAGTTGTGTCTGATTAATATTCATCTTTTATTGAAGAAAGTGCCTTCTGATGGCCACATAATTCTTAATGTCAGCTAGTATAATGGTTTACATTTGGACAAAGTATTGCTTAGTGTTATTTAAGTAGATTTAAGATCTCAAAGCTAAAGTGCCAATTTTTACTTTCTTCAGCCAATTTGTTACCTCTTTTATGGTTTTTAATTTTTATCAGGACTAACATTTTCAGAAATAGCAAGGTGTGATCTAGTATTAGATTCACAGAACTGAAAGGTTAATTAAGAATGTTGGTTATTTTCACGGGAGCGTGTGATATTTAACATTAATATTTTATTTGACACTACAGCCTGTAATACTGCTCTCTTTCAAAAACAAGTTTTCAGATTTTTATAACAGACCCATTTTGTTTTATGAAACATGTTCATTACAGAAACATGAGAAAATAGAGATAAGTAAAAAGAATAAAAGTCACTATTATCCTACCACTTTGCGGGACACACTATTAATATTTAAGCATAGATTCTTCCAGATGTTTTGTTTTATACAGCAGTAGGATTGTGTAATGTATTCTCTCTTGTAGCCTATTCTTCAAAGCGTATCTTCACTTTCCATGTTAACATAAATGTCCTTTTATGATTGTCTAGGATTCCATGGATGGATGGAATATAATTGAGTCATCTGGTAGAGCGCATATAGGACAGGACGCTAGGTTGTTTATCTTTTGTTTATTGTAAAGGAACTATGTGGGATGCATTTGGTGATCTTTTTAAAAAATGTATAAATTTCTTGAGTAATTCCTGGATTAAAGAATATGCACTTTTTAAAGCTTTTGGCTTGCATTCTAAATTGTCCTCTTG